TCCTCTTCTTCATTACTTTATATGCTAATTATGAGAATTACATATGATAATTTAGGTAGAATACTTCACAAGTTGCCAGACATAAGTTCTTACTAAACATTAACTTTGTAGGTCAGAGCTCAGGACAATAACATGGCATATAATAAACATTCACTAGACACTTCACACACACACACACACACACACACACACACACACACACACACACAGTCCTGTGTCTGTAGAAGGAGGAATCTCATTGGAAATGCAAAGTTAAAAAGCTGTTACTGAATTCTGAACTTTAGTTTCCAGGTCTTGACCGTTTAACCAGACCTACCTGCTGCTTAATCTTTGCTCATAACTGTCTCTAGTCTCCCAAACAGATTACCTTTGCTGAGACCTGTGCATTTTTATGATGAATCCATAGAGTCACCTATCTGACCACCATCCCTCTTTCCATCAATATGCCCTTATCTTTACAGATCCTGGTATTCCTTGGACCCAGAAACACATTCCCTTGCTATTATCCTAAAGCAGCTAAGCCTGTTAAAGGAAAGCATTTAGAAATCTAGATATCTGCTCCTGCATTTTCATATTTCTGTATGCCAAGAAAAATTTGAATCAAATTCTCTATTGATACATTAGGTATAAACCATGGATCTGGGAGAAATTAAGTTGGAAGGACAAGGACCCATGGTTGATCCAGAGCACTTAATATTCGTGTAGGACCAAATTCTGTTTAATATTTTTATCCTGCTGTAATTAAAAATTTTTGACATCAACTATCAATACAGGTACATATGTTCTCCCTACCTCTGCTAAAGCTCCTTCCCCCACCACCAAAAACAATAACAAACAAAAAACAAAAATAAAAACATCGATAAGTGAACTTCTCAAGTTGCTGAAAATGTACCATCAGATTCAAGCCTGTTTCTGAAAGTTTCAACTCACCCAATCAGACAAAAGGCTGAGGAAGGGAAACATTTATCAAGTTACACTGAGGACTCCATCTGTTATCTTCGACCTTTGTTACCAAGTGACACAGAGGAGATACTTGAAGGCAGTTTGAAAGACTTGTTTTACAGATTCTTAGTCCAAAGATTTCCAATTAGGGAGAAGAAGCAGCAGAAAAGGAGAAAAGCCAAGTATGAGTGATGATGAGGCCTTCATCTACTGACATTTAACCTGGCGAGAACCGTCGATGGTGAAGTTGCCTTTTCAGCTGGGAGCTGTCCGTTCAGCTTCCGTAATAAATGCAGTCAAAGAGGCAGTCCCTTCCCATTGCTCACAAAGGTCTTGTTTTTGAACCTCGCCCTCACAGAAGCCGTTTCTCATCATGCCAAGCCAACAGAAGAAAATCATTTTTTGCATGGCCGGAGTGTTCAGTTTTGCATGTGCCCTCGGAGTTGTGACAGCCTTGGGGACACCGTTGTGGATCAAAGCCACTGTCCTCTGCAAAACGGGAGCTCTGCTCGTCAATGCCTCAGGGCAGGAGCTGGACAAGTTTATGGGTGAAATGCAGTACGGGCTTTTCCACGGAGAGGGTGTGAGGCAGTGTGGGTTGGGAGCAAGGCCCTTTCGGTTCTCATGTAAGTAGCAATTGCATTTGAGTTATTTAATGTTCTTCTAACCCTAGTTTTGTCTTATCTTCAGTTTTTCCAGATTTGCTCAAAGCAATCCCAGTGAGCATCCACGTCAATGTCATTCTCTTCTCTGCCATCCTTATTGTGTTAACCATGGTGGGGACAGCCTTCTTCATGTACAATGCTTTTGGAAAACCTTTTGAAACTCTGCATGGTCCCCTAGGGCTGTACCTTTTGAGCTTCATTTCAGGTAAGTACAAAATTCTACCTCTGAAGACAAATTCTCTATTCGACTGTTTCTTTTTCTCCTGAAGTTGCCCTTTGGCTGCCAGCTACCAGGCACCAGGCTCAAGGTACTTTCTTGCTCTTGACACTACTCCCTTCTTTTGTCCCAACACCTTGTTTCTTCTGTTGCAGGCTCCTGTGGCTGTCTTGTCATGATATTGTTTGCCTCTGAAGTGAAAATCCATCACCTCTCAGAAAAAATTGCAAATTATAAAGAAGGGACTTATGTCTACAAAACGCAAAGTGAAAAATATACCACCTCATTCTGGGTCATTTTCTTTTGCTTTTTTGTTCATTTTCTGAATGGGCTCCTAATACGACTTGCTGGATTTCAGTTCCCTTTTGCAAAATCTAAAGACGCAGAAACAACTAATGTAGCTGCAGATCTAATGTACTGAAAGGCAAACCTTTCTATAATTTTACAAGGGAGTAGACTTGCTTTGGTCACTTTTAGATGTGGTTAATTTTGCATATCCTTTTAGTCTGCATATATTAAAGCATCAGGACCCTTCGTGACAATGTTTACAAATTACGTACTAAGGATACAGGCTGGAAAGTAAGGGAAGCAGAAGGAAGGCTTTGAAAAGTTGTTTTATCTGGTGGGAAATTGCTTGACCCAGGTAGTCAAAGGCAGTTGACTAGAATCGACAAATTGTTACTCCATATATATATATGTGTGTGTGTGTGTGTGTGTGTGTGTGTAAGATGTCTTCCTATCAAAAAGATATCAAAGGCACATGGAATATATTTTAATAAAAACAAATAATATCTCTAATATATCCACACATTTGTTGCCAGATTTCAGAAAACTGAGCTGCAATCGCTTTCCTAAAACAGTAGTGTATTAAATGAACATCTATAAAATGTATCAACACACATTTTAAAAAATTTGTTTAAAGTATACTCTTAGGCCAGGCGTGGTGACTCACACCTGTAATTCCAGCACTTCAGGAGGCCAAGGTGGGAAGATCATTTGAGTTCAGGAGTTCGAGTTACAGCCTGGGCAATAAAGTGAGACCCTGTCACTAACAAAATTAAAAAATAAAATAAATATAAAATATAGGCTTTAAAAAAGCATAGTCTTATTAACCATGTCTGTTGGTCAAAATCTGCAAACTCTAAAAGAAGAAAAGAAGAAAAAACCAAGCTTAGGGTATTTTTCCTCCCGTGCCTGAGTCCCAATTACATTCACGACAGTACTTTCAATGAACATAATTGTTAGGACCACTGAGGAATCATGAAAAATGATCTCTGCTTAGTACATTTGATGCAAAATGACTTATTAGGGGCTGTTTTTCTAGCTATAGTGTCTCGAGTACTAATATGCAATTATGAAAATTATATTAAATCTGGGATTATGACGGTATCACTGTATCATCTTGGTCTTGTTCTGGCTGTCACCAAGCATGACCCAGGTCAACTTTTTTTTTCCCCTGAATTACCCATCAAATTGATCTGCAGCTGACTAAAGGCCACAGCTGAGCCTGGAACTGACCCTTCCTTCATCCTCAACCTGCTGTCCTCCAGAAAGCACCAAGGAAAAAGCAGAGAATGACAGCAAACAGATCACTAGGCCTCTGACCACAGGTGCTGAGTACTCAGCAGCCCTCATATAATAGGTTTGAAAGTACTCCTTAAAATAAAACACTGTTTCCCTTTGGAACTATTTACAAGGATGAAACAACCGTATACCTGAGAAATAACTTGCTCTGGTGTCAATTCGCTATTCGCCAGCAGACATCAGAACACACCGAGTTTCCAGATGCTGGTTTTTCCCCTTAAATCAGGAAATACACCTG